ATATTTTAGGAAAAAATTTCTAGTTCTCTAAAGAGGTGAATCTCAATGGGTGGTTAAATTTCACAAGGGTTGAAAGATCTTGTGGTATAAAAGCTCTGCTTTTAAGGTCGTGCTACATCAAAGACAGTTCAACGATAGCATGGAAGAAAGTGATATATAAATAACAAGTAACTCATACTTAAAAAGGCACTACTACGTTTTGTTTTTTATATCTGTAATGAGATAGGTAACTGGTTAGTGGCTAGTGAATTAAAAGCGAATCTTAGAGAAAGGGGAAAAGAACGCGTTTCCCACAAAACGCGTATATTCAGTTCTCATTCTATGATATCTGCCATTTGATGTGGTTCTGTTCCCCTCCTCCCACTTTCAAATTATTTGTCGCGCGCCAGTGGTCCCAGCTACTCGGGAGGCTGACACAGGAGGATCTCTTGAGTCCAGGATGTCAAGTCTGTAGTGAGCTATGATCCCGACACTGCATTCTACCCTTGGCAACAGAGCGAGACCCTGTCTCAAAACAAAACAAAACAGAAACAAAATAAAAAAACAATGTTTTCAAGAAGCAGAGACCAAGCCCCAGGCGGAGTCGAACTCTAGCAGGACAAGAACGCGGTCGGTCCCTTTCCCCCACCTGATCCACAGGTGCAGGGGTGGTTGCCTAGGTGACGCTCAGCGCATACTCCAGGCCAGGCGGCTCCGGACACCGCGATGCGGCCGGAGTTCAACAGCAGGTGACGGCGGGAAAGCAGAGCGGCCACATAGATGTCCCTGTACTCGGTAACTCTTGCCCTCCCTTGTTCTTCTCGAAGGTCCTTTTTTTTCTCGTGCACGGCTGACGAGACAGGCGCAAGCTAACTTCCCCCGCACTCCTCCGTCGGCCTCTAGAGGGCCAGGGCTGCGGCGCCTACAAAGCCTCGGGATCACAGCTGGGCCTCCTTAGCTACCGGCCGGGCGACAGCGCGCCTGCGCACCGGCGGGGTCACGCGCGCGGCGCGGGGGTGGGCCTGCGCCGGAGGGGCTGTCATTTGCAGCGCTGGTCGCAGCCCTCAGCTGCGCCGGGCGGTTCCGGCTCCTCCCTCTCCTTGTGCCTCAGCGCCACCATGGTGCTGGAGTCGGTGGTCGCGGACTTGCTGAACCGCTTCCTGGGGGACTATGTGGAGAACCTGAACAAGTCCCAGCTGAAGCTGGGCATCTGGGGCGGTAAGCGAGAGGGCGCGGCCAGTGGGCTGCGGGTAATATTTTTCTTTGTTTTCTTTTTTTAAAGGAAATGTGGCTTTAGATAATCTACAGATAAAAGAAAATGCCCTGGTAAGTTTTTTTTAAACTATGCTAATAACTCAGATGTCCTTTACATTTTCTCTTTCTTCTGAAGAGTGAATTGGATGTTCCTTTTAAAGTCAAGGCTGGCCAAATTGGTAAGTACTTTAGTCTTCATTTGAATTATTCTAATAATTTAAGGTTGAAATTATGTTTCCTTAGATAAATTAACTTTGAAGATTCCTTGGAAGAACCTTTATGGAGAAGCAGTTGTTGCGACCCTGGAAGGATTATACCTGCTTGTTGTCCCTGGAGCAAGTATGTTATTTTAGGTTATAACCATTCAATAATATTTTTGTGTGAATTGACTGTATATTTTTAGGTATTAAGTATGATGCTGTAAAAGAAGAAAAATCCTTGCAGGATGTTAAACAGAAAGAGCTATCCCGAATTGAAGAAGCCCTTCAAAAAGCAGCAGAAAAAGGTAAAAAGTTTTTTTGAGATAAACTTAGACATCATTTTGGTTATTGCTGCCATGTGGGATGCAGGCACACATTCAGGGGAGTTCATATATGGCTTGGAGAACTTTGTTTACAAGGACATCAAGCCTGGTGGGTATGCATGGTTAATTATATTCAACTATCCTTTTCTCACTAAAATGCTTCCACTGTGAAGGACGTAAACGTAAAAAGCACAAAAAACATTTTAAGAAACCTTTTAAAGGTCTTGATCGTTCAAAAGGTAGGTAAAAGTAGTTTTATGCCATGGTGTTGTCTTGAGCTTGTATTTTTCTATTTTTTAATAGATAAGCCAAAAGAAGCCAAAAAGGATACATTTGTGGAAAAATTGGCAACTCAAGTAATAAAAAATGTACAAGTAAAAATCACAGATATTCACATTAAATATGAAGATGATGTAAGTAATTTTTATTTACTCAGTTAATAATTATATTTTACTGTTATCTTTTCTTCTTTGGTAGGTCACTGATCCAAAGCGGCCTCTTTCATTTGGTGTCACACTGGGAGAGCTTAGTCTACTGGTAATGTTTGCTTTATTTTAAACTTCTATGGAACGTTTCACAGGTATTCCCTTTTTTCTTTTAGACTGCAAATGAACACTGGACTCCATGCATATTAAATGAAGCAGACAAAATTATATACAAGGTATTATGTTGGAATAAAAATTTTTGTTAGTTATTGCCTGATCTCTTTCATTTTTCTCTTATAGCTTATACGACTTGATAGTCTTAGCGCCTACTGGAATGTAAATTGCAGCATGTCTTACCAGAGATCAAGGGAACAGATTTTGGTAATATTAATGTATACTTGGAAGAGCTAACTCTTTTTCATTCTCATTCAAATTTTTTGTTTAGGATCAGCTGAAAAATGAAATTCTTACAAGTGGAAATATACCCCCAAATTATCAATACAGTAAGTAATAGTAAAAGTTTATTTCATGTTATAACATATCTTATGTCTTCCCATGTGATGTAAGTTTTCCAGCCAATATCAGCCTCTGCAAAACTCTACATGAATCCTTATGCAGAATCAGAGCTCAAAACGCCCAAACTGGATTGCAACATAGAAATACAAAATATTGCCATTGAACTGACCAAACCTCAGGTATGATTCATGTGGATATTTCCAGCTTTGATTAATAAATATAATTTTATTTTTGTTTTAACAGTACTTAAGTATGATTGACCTTTTGGAGTCAGTGGATTATATGGTTAGGAATGCGCCTTATAGGAAATACAAGCCTTATTTACCACTTCATACCAATGGTCGACGATGGTAAGTTAGAATTTGTTTTTTGTTTTGTGAGGTAACATTTACGTTAACAAAATTTGATTTTCAGGTGGAAATATGCAATTGATTCTGTTCTTGAAGTTCATATAAGAAGGTATACACAGATGTGGTCATGGAGTAACATAAAAAAGCACAGGCAGTTACTCAAGAGTTATAAAATTGCCTACAAAAACAAGTTAACACAGTCTAAAGTCTCAGAAGAAATACAGAAAGAAATTCAGGTATATCTTGCATATATTAGTGAGAGCTATTATTCTTGTTTATAAGTGCCTCTGTTTTTTACAGGACTTGGAGAAGACTCTAGATGTTTTTAACATAATTTTAGCAAGGCAACAAGCACAAGTTGAGGTAATCATTTTTATTAGCTGATTTTATGTTTTTTAAAGTAAATTTTTTAATTTTTATTTTTCAGGTGATTCGGTCTGGGCAAAAATTAAGGAAAAAGTCTGCTGACACAGGCGAGAAACGTGGAGGCTGGTTTAGTGGGTTGTGGGGTAAGAAAGAGTCTAAGAAAAAGGACGAAGAATCATTGATTCCTGAAAGTAAGTTCCAAGTCAAATAACTTATTGTACAGAATTAATTTCTTAAAATGTTGTTTTTTCATAGCTATTGATGACCTTATGACTCCAGAGGAAAAAGATAAACTCTTCACTGCCATTGGTTATAGTGAGAGTACCCACAACCTAACTTTACCTAAGCAGGTAATTATTTAAGTGGTTTAAAGGAATTTTGTTTAACAATTTTAATTTCATTCTTTCTGTATAGTATGTTGCCCATATTATGACCCTGAAGTTAGTAAGCACCTCTGTTACGATAAGAGAAAACAAGAATATTCCAGAAATACTAAAAATTCAGATAATTGGCCTGGGCACTCAAGTATCTCAGCGACCAGGAGCACAAGCACTTAAGTAAGTTTTTAAAAACTTATTTCAATTTTTACTGCATCTTTCCTTGTTCTTCATTGGATTATAGGGTAGAAGCGAAATTAGAACACTGGTATATAACAGGTTTGAGACAGCAGGATATTGTGCCATCACTTGTGGCTTCAATTGGTGACACTACATCATCCTTGCTTAAAATTAAATTTGAAACCAATCCGGAGGATAGTCCTGCTGACCAGACTCTGATTGTTCAGTCCCAGCCTGTGGAGGTCATCTATGATGCTGTAAGTGCAAGGAGAAAGTAACTCTTTATTTAAACTTGGTTATGTTAAAAAAATTTTCTTATAGAAAACTGTCAATGCAGTGGTTGAATTCTTTCAATCAAATAAGGGATTGGATCTTGAGCAAATAACATCAGCAACATTGATGAAGCTGGAAGAAATTAAGGAGAGAACAGCTACAGGTGAAGAATTTGAGTGTCTACATAAGCATCAGATCTAATCTGTCATTATTTCTTACGTCTTTAGGACTTACACATATTATTGAAACTCGAAAAGTCCTTGATTTAAGGATAAATCTGAAGCCTTCTTATCTAGTAGTTCCACAGACGGGTTTCCACCATGAAAAGTCAGATCTTCTGATTTTAGATTTTGGTACATTTCAGGTAGGTATATATGCGTTTTTTTGTCTGCCCATAAAAAAAAATTGAAATTTGTCCTTCATTTTAGCTCAACAGTAAAGATCAAGGTTTACAGAAGACTACTAATTCATCTCTGGAAGAAATAATGGATAAGGCATATGACAAGTTTGATGTTGAAATAAAAAATGTACAACTACTTTTTGCAAGAGCAGGTAAACCGTTATTCAGCTTTTAGGATCTTGGGTAATAAATAATATCTTAAATTATTTTTTAAAGAGGAAACCTGGAAAAAGTGTCGATTTCAGCATCCATCAACTATGCATATATTGCAACCCATGGATATTCATGTTGAGTTGGCTAAGGCCATGGTAGAAAAAGACATTAGAATGGCCAGGTAATGTATAAACTTCTTTTATATTAGAAAATGCTGACTTAAAACCACTGAATTGTATTTTTAGATTTAAAGTGTCAGGAGGACTTCCTTTGATGCATGTGAGAATTTCTGACCAGAAGATGAAAGATGTGCTATATTTGATGAACAGTATACCTTTGCCACAGAAATCATCAGCCCAGTCTCCAGAGAGACAGGTAAATAGATACAATAAAATGTATAACCCTATTTTTTAAGAAAACTTTTTGTATTCTTTGCTAGGTATCCTCAATTCCTATTATTTCAGGTGGTACAAAAGGTCTACTTGGTACTTCACTATTGCTAGACACTGTGGAATCAGGTAAGGAAAGTAAAATACTCTTTCTCTATTAATCTCAGATCAAATAAATGTCTTTTTCCTTTAGAGTCTGATGATGAGTATTTTGATGCTGAAGATGGAGAACCACAGACTTGTAAAAGTATGAAAGGATCAGAACTTAAAAAAGCTGCAGAGGTCCCAAATGAGGAGCTCATCAATCTTCTACTCAAGTTTGAAATTAAAGAAGTATGTGCTTTTTTGTCTATAAATAGATATATTATCAACTTTTCATTGACTCTAATTCTTTTAGGTGATTTTGGAATTTACTAAACAGCAGAAAGAAGAAGATACAATTCTAGTATTTAATGTTACTCAGTTAGGAACAGAGGCCACAATGAGAACATTTGACTTAACTGTGGTATCTTATTTAAAGAAAATCAGCTTGGATTATCATGAAATTGAAGGTAATACCCATAAAAATAGAAATAATAGCCTAAAACACTTTTTTTTCCTTTTTCTTTAATCTAGGATCCAAAAGGAAGCCCCTTCACTTGATTAGCTCTTCTGACAAACCTGGATTAGATCTTTTGAAAGTGGAGTATATTAAGGTAAGGGCTATAGAATGATTATATATTTATTGACCTTCTTTAGAACTTTTACTTCTTTTTTCAGGCTGATAAGAATGGACCTAGTTTTCAAACTGCTTTTGGAAAAACTGAACAAACAGTTAAGGTAAGAAATTCTGTTAAAGGAATTTATCCTGTGAAAACTAATTTTCTCTTTAAAACATTTTTAGGTGGCCTTTTCATCTTTAAATCTGTTGCTGCAAACACAAGCTCTTGTCGCTTCTATTAATTACCTCACAACCATTATTCCATCTGATGATCAAAGCATAAGTGTTGCTAAGGAGGTACAAATTTCAACTGAAAAACAACAAAAAAATTCAACTCTGCCAAAAGGTATGAAACATACATTTTTGTTTTTTGTTAGCACCATGTGACAGATGCTTTGTTTTATTTTTAGCGATTGTATCCTCCAGAGATAGTGACATTATTGATTTCAGGCTATTTGCCAAGTTGAATGCTTTCTGTGTCATTGTTTGCAACGAAAAGAACAATATCGCCGAAATCAAGATTCAAGGTAAAAGTTCACACGGCATTGAAAATTGGCGATAGAAATTATAATAATACACTCTTTTTTTCAGGACTGGATTCCTCCCTTTCTCTCCAGTCAAGAAAGCAGTCACTTTTTGCCCGACTAGAAAATATTATTGTCACAGATGTTGATCCAAAGACAGTTCATAAGAAAGTAGGTGATTGTAAACAGATAGTTAATATTCTGGATAGAGTACATTCAAGTCTCTGTTTTTCAGGCTGTGTCAATAATGGGAAATGAAGTTTTCCGTTTTAATTTGGATTTGTATCCAGATGCTACTGAGGGGGATTTGTATACTGACATGTCCAAAGTGGATGGTGTGCTGTCTCTGAATGTTGGCTGTATTCAGATTGTCTATCTTCATAAATTCCTTATGTCACTTCTGGTAAAATAATTATTTGTATATTGATTTTTCAATGAATTTCTCTTTTTATGCTTTGTGTCCACAGAACTTCCTGAATAATTTCCAGACAGCCAAAGAGTCTCTGAGTGCTGCCACTGCCCAGGCTGCAGAAAGGGCTGCCACAAGTGTGAAAGATCTTGCCCAGAGGAGTTTTCGTGTTTCCATCAATATTGATTTGAAAGCACCGGTTATAGTCATCCCACAGTCTTCTATTTCCACCAATGCAGTAGTGGTAGATCTTGGGTTAATCAGAGTTCATAATCAGTTCAGTCTGGTGTCTGATGAAGACTACTTAAATCCTCCAGTAATTGATAGAATGGATGTGCAGCTAACAAAGCTTACACTTTATAGGTATGCTCTTTCAATAATTATGGATTTAAATATATGCATTATGTAACATTTCTGTTTTTCGTAGGACAGTGATCCAGCCAGGCATCTACCATCCTGATATTCAGCTGTTGCACCCAATTAACTTGGAATTTCTTGTAAATCGGAATCTAGCTGCATCTTGGTACCACAAGGTGCCTGTTGTGGAAATTAAAGGACATCTTGATTCAATGAATGTAAGTATATGAGTGAAGAAAAAACTTCATTGTATAGTTTTTTTTTTAACATAATATTTTACAGGTTAGTCTAAATCAAGAAGATCTTAATCTTTTATTTAGGATACTAACAGAAAATCTCTGTGAGGGTACTGAAGACTTGGATAAAGTGAAACCAAGAGTACAAGAGACAGGTAAGAGGCTGACAGTAAGTGGCAATATACATTAAAAGTAATGAATTTCTTTTAAACATTTCAGGTGAAATTAAAGAGCCCCTTGAAATCTCTATATCACAAGATGTACATGATTCAAAAAATACTTTAACAACTGGAGTGGAAGAAATTAGGTCTGTAGACATCATTAATATGCTGCTGAATTTTGAAATTAAAGAGGTGTGTAATTTTCATCTGTTTTTGTAAAGTGATAGTTGGTGGTAATACTGGTACCGTTTTTTAGGTTGTGGTTACTTTGATGAAAAAATCAGAAAAGAAAGGAAGGCCTTTACATGAGCTAAATGTCCTGCAACTTGGAATGGAAGCTAAAGTTAAAACCTATGACATGACTGCTAAAGCTTATCTAAAAAAAATTAGTATGCAGTGCTTTGATTTCACTGGTAAGTGTGAAATATTGTCTGTGTAAATTATTGATGGATCAACTTTGTCTTTTTTCTCTTTTAGACTCTAAAGGGGAACCTCTTCACATTATTAACTCTTCTAATGTGACTGACGAACCCCTTCTGAAAATGTTACTGACAAAGGTAACTAGTTTCATTTCTAGGATTCTTTAATAAACTCAGTGGTGTAATTCTCCACTATTTGTAGGCAGACAGTGATGGACCAGAATTTAAAACTATTCATGACAGTACCAAACAGAGACTGAAGGTAAAACTTTTATAATTTGCTATAAGGTTGGGAAATCTGCCTCTTTAATTGTTCATTATCTTAGGTTTCATTTGCATCCTTAGACTTAGTACTTCATTTGGAAGCTTTACTTTCCTTCATGGATTTTTTATCATCTGCTGCTCCATTCTCTGAGCCTTCCTCTTCTGAGAAGGAATCCGAGCTGAAACCACTTGTGGGGGAGTCCAGAAGTATCGCTGTCAAAGCTGGTAATAATTTTTGAATTATGATCTAATAATACTTGCTCATCAGAAGGTTTCTATTATTTTTTAGTATCCAGCAACATTTCCCAAAAGGATGTGTTTGATTTAAAGATCACAGCTGAATTAAATGCATTTAATGTCTTTGTCTGTGATCAGAAGTGTAACATTGCAGATATTAAAATACATGGTAAGTAGTTACTTCTTGTTGTAGGTATTTCTTGAAAAGTTTATAAATGTTATGTTTCCTATAGGAATGGATGCCTCTATTTCTGTGAAGCCTAAGCAGACTGATGTGTTTGCCAGACTTAAAGATATTATAGTTATGAATGTAGATTTGCAGTCCATTCACAAAAAGGTGATTAAAAAATAGATTTTTATATTGGAATTGATATAATAACCAGTTAATCTAATACTTTTAGGCTGTCTCTATTTTGGGAGATGAAGTCTTTAGGTTCCAACTGACTCTTTATCCAGATGCCACAGAAGGAGAGGCCTATGCTGATATGTCCAAAGTAGACGGCAAACTTAGTTTTAAAGTGGGTTGTATTCAGATTGTTTATGTTCATAAATTCTTCATGTCTCTTTTGGTAAGTTTTTAAAAATATATTTATTCCTCACTTTTTTCCCCTAAATATCTGTCTCTTCCAACAGAACTTCCTCAACAATTTCCAAACTGCTAAAGAAGCTTTGAGTACAGCCACAGTCCAGGCTGCAGAAAGAGCTGCTTCCAGCATGAAAGACTTGGCTCAAAAGAGTTTCCGCCTTTTGATGGATATTAATTTGAAAGCACCAGTTATTATTATTCCTCAGTCTTCAGTATCACCTAATGCTGTTATAGCAGATCTGGGTTTAATCAGAGTTGAAAACAAGTTTAGCTTGGTTCCTATGGAACATTATTCTCTTCCTCCAGTCATTGATAAAATGAACATCGAACTCACTCAGTTGAAGCTGTCAAGGTATAAATATGTAATCTAATTGTGTATTGCTTAAGTAAAAAATAAATTCTTGTTTTTCTTTCAGAACTATTTTGCAGGCTAGCTTGCCACAAAATGACATTGAAATTTTAAAACCAGTCAACATGCTTTTGTCCATACAGCGAAACTTAGCAGCAGCATGGTATGTGCAAATTCCAGGGATGGAGATAAAAGGAAAACTAAAACCTATGCAGGTAAGTAGCTAGTATATAATATATGAAAATTTCTTAGAGTTAACAAATTATTGGTGGTTTCTAGGTTGCTCTCAGTGAAGATGACTTGACAGTTTTAATGAAAATTTTGCTAGAAAATCTTGGAGAAGCTTCCTCACAACCAAGCCCTACACAGTCTGTGCAGGAGACTGTAAGAGTGAGAAAAGTTGATGTTTCAAGTGTACCTGACCATCTCAAAGGTATAAATTGATGATATTTACTTTATGGAGAACTACTTAAAAGCTTTTAAATTTTCACCATTAGAACAAGAAGATTGGACAGACTCAAAGCTCTCTATGAACCAGATTGTCAGTCTCCAATTTGACTTTCACTTTGAATCTCTTTCCATTATCCTTTATAACAATGATATCAACCAGGTATGTAATACATTTCTGTAATTAGAAATAAAATTGATTCTTTTGCTTGAAAAATGTACCATAGGAATCTGGAGTTGCATTTCATAATGACAGTTTCCAACTTGGTGAACTCAGACTACATCTTATGGCCTCCTCAGGGAAGATGTTTAAGGATGGCTCAATGAATGTCAGCGTTAAACTTAAGACATGCACCCTTGATGATCTCAGAGAAGGAATTGAGAGAGCAACATCGAGGTTTGTCAGCTCTGAGTTTGCAATACATTATTAATAAAATAATGAATAGCATGTTTTTTTTCAGAATGATTGACAGAAAGAATGACCAAGATAACAACAGTTCTATGATTGATATAAGTTACAAACAAGACAAAAATGGAAGTCAAATTGATGCTGTTCTTGACAAGCTGTATGTATGTGCCAGTGTGGAATTTCTGATGACTGTGGCAGATTTCTTTATCAAAGCTGTGCCTCAGAGTCCAGAAAATGTGGCAAAAGAAACACAGATTTTACCAAGACAGACTGCCACAGGGAAGGTCAAGATAGAGAAAGGTTAGCAGAATTTATCTGTCATAGATGACAACACTTTTCTGGTTCCTGTTGCTTGTTTCTTCAGATGACTCTGTTAGACCAAATATGACTTTAAAGGCCATGATCACAGATCCAGAAGTGGTATTTGTTGCCAGCCTGACAAAGGCTGATGCTCCTGCTCTGACAGCCTCGTTTCAGTGCAACCTTTCTCTGTCAACATCCAAACTCGAACAGATGATGGAAGCTTCTGTGAGAGATCTGAAAGTGCTCGCTTGCCCTTTTCTCAGAGAAAAGAGAGGGAAAAACATTACCACAGTAAGAATTACCTTGTGTCCTAATCTTGGGTTTGGAAATGTGAATTTCATTTATCTGTTTATAGGTCTTGCAGCCCTGTTCTTTATTTATGGAAAAATGTACGTGGGCTTCAGGAAAGCAAAATATAAATATTATGGTTAAAGAATTTATAATTAAGGTTAGTACTTACCATATTCTTTGAGTGAAAATTTATAAATATTTTTCTGCTTTCTTTTTTAAAGATTTCACCCATAATTCTTAATACTGTGTTGACAATCATGGCTGCATTGTCTCCAAAAACAAAAGAAGATGGATCCAAAGATACGTCTAAGGAAATGGAAAATCTTTGGGGTATCAAATCGATTAATGATTATAACACTTGGTTTCTTGGTGTTGACACGGCAACAGAAATAACGGAAAGCTTCAAAGGCATTGAACATTCACTGATAGAGGAAAATTGTGGTGTTGTTGTAGAATCCATTCAAGTTACCTTAGAATGTGGCCTTGGACATCGAACTGTACCTTTATTATTGGCAGAGTCTAAGTTTTCAGGAAATATTAAAAATTGGACTTCTCTAATGGCTGCTGTTGCTGACGTGACACTACAGGTATGGCCACATCACTTAATACCTTCAGAGACACTGTCTTATAATTTTGTGTGTATCTTTCCAGGTGCACTATTACAATGAGATCCATGCTGTCTGGGAGCCACTGATTGAGAGAGTGGAGGGGAAGAGACAATGGAATTTAAGGCTTGATGTAAGGAAATCTTAAAATATCTTTGGATAGAAATTTAAATTTGCTGTGTTATTTTTCTTCATAGGTAAAGAAGAACCCAGTTCAGGATAAAAGTTTGCTGCCAGGAGATGATTTTATTCCTGAGCCACAAATGGCAATTCATATTTCTTCAGGAAATACAATGAATATAACAATATCCAAAAGTTGTCTTAATGTTTTCAACAATTTAGCAAAAGTATGTCTGAATCTTGCTTAGAATATTTCAAGAAATTTTACTGTGATGATATGTTCCTTTTCAGGGTTTTTCAGAGGGCACTGCTTCTACTTTTGACTACTCTTTAAAGGACAGAGCTCCTTTTACGGTAAAAAATGCTGTAGGTGTTCCCATTAAGGTGAAGCCCAATTGTAATCTCAGAGTAATGGGCTTCCCTGAGAAAAGTGATATTTTTGATGTTGATGCTGGCCAGAATTTGGAACTGGAGTATGCCAGCATGGTACCTTCAAGTCAAGGGAACCTATCTATATTGAGCCGTCAAGAAAGCTCCTTCTTCACTCTGACCATTGGTAGGCTATATTTGTTTTCCTTAAGGGTATCTTTGGAATTCTTTTCACTTATGCACTGCCTTAGTACCTCATGGATATACAGAAGTTGCAAATATCCCTGTGGCCAGACCTGGACGGCGATTGTATAATGTACGGAATCCCAATGCCAGTCATTCTGACTCTGTCTTGGTACAAATTGATGCAACTGAAGGGAATAAAGTAATTACCCTTCGCTCTCCTCTACAGGTAATACTTCAAAGTTAATTGTATCCCTTTCATTAAAAAACTTGTATTTTTTTTTGTCCAACAGATCAAAAACCATTTCTCCATTGCATTTATCATCTATAAATTTGTTAAGAATGTTAAGCTATTGGAGCGCATTGGGATAGCCAGACCTGAAGAGGAGTTCCATGTTCCTTTAGATTCATATAGGTAGATACTTCTTAAATGTATTAAACTTTAAAAACTTTATTGTCACTGTTTCCTCTTTCTGCAGATGTCAATTGTTTATCCAGCCAGCTGGAATCTTAGAGCATCAGTACAAAGAATCTACCACTTATATTTCCTGGAAGGAAGAACTTCATAGGAGCAGGGAAGTCAGATGCATGTTGCAGTGTCCATCAGTAGAAGTCAGCTTCTTACCTCTCATAGTGAATACAGTTGCTCTGCCTGATGAATTGAGCTACATATGTACACATGGGGAAGACTGGGATGTAGCTTACATTATTCATCTTTATCCTTCTCTCACTTTGCGGAATCTTCTCCCATATTCCCTAAGATATTTACTTGAGGTATGTCTCTTGCATTTTGTTTGATTTTTGTTAAGTTACTCAGCGAATTTTTGTTTGTTTTTAGGGAACAGCAGAAACTCATGAGCTGGCAGAAGGCAGTACTGCTGATGTTCTGCATTCGAGAATCAGTGGTGAAATAATGGAATTAGTCCTGGTGAAATACCAGGGCAAAAACTGGAATGGACATTTCCGCATACGTGATACACTACCAGAATTCTTTCCTGTGTGTTTTTCTTCTGACTCCACAGAAGTGACGACAGTCGACCTGTCAGTCCACGTCAGGAGAATTGGCAGCCGGATGGTGCTGTCTGTCTTTAGTCCCTATTGGTTAATCAACAAGACTACCCGGGTTCTCCAGTATCGTTCAGAAGATATTCATGTGAAACATCCAGCTGATTTCAGGGATATTATTTTATTTTCTTTCAAGAAGAAGAACATTTTTACTAAAAATAAGGTGTGGTTTTGTTCACATAATAAGTTAAAGCATCTTATATGACGATATGTGCTCTCTGGTATAGGTACAATTAAAAATTTCAACCAGTGCCTGGTCCAGTAGTTTCTCATTGGATACAGTGGGAAGTTATGGGTGTGTGAAGTGTCCTGCCAACAATATGGAGTACCTGGTAAGATTCTGCTTCCTTATTTACCTTTGATTAACTGGAAAATAAGCTTTTTTCCTTTCCACAGGTTGGTGTTAGCATCAAAATGAGCAGTTTCAACCTTTCACGAATAGTTACCCTGACTCCCTTTTGTACCATTGCAAACAAGTCATCATTAGAACTAGAAGTTGGCGAGATTGCATCTGATGGCTCAATGCCAACTAATAAATGGAACTATATTGCTTCTTCAGAGGTAGCATTTTTCTTTGTTACAACTGATTCCTACTTAAGACTGATAATAACTTCTATATTTTTAGTGCCTTCCATTTTGGCCAGAAAGTTTGTCAGGCAAACTTTGTGTGAGAGTGGTGGGCTGTGAAGGATCTTCCAAACCATTCTTTTATAACCGACAGGATAATGGCACTTTATTGAGCTTAGAAGATCTGGTAAGTTTTCATATTTTATTTTATTTTTATTTCATCAAACATACTTTTTTTTTTTCTACAATAGAATGGGGGTATCTTGGTGGATGTAAACACTGCCGAACATTCAACTGTCATAACTTTTTCTGATTACCATGAGGGATCTGCACCTGCCTTGATAATGAACCATACACCATGGGACATCCTCACATACAAACAGAGGTATGAGAAAAAAGGGTTAATGGGAAATACTTTTCTGATTTTCTCTCTGTTCATTGTGTTTTAGTGGGTCACCAGAAGAAATGGTCTTGCTGCCAAGACAGGCTCGACTTTTTGCCTGGGCAGATCCTACTGGTACCAGAAAACTTACATGGACATATGCAGCAAATGTTGGGGAACATGATCTGTTAAAGGTATCTTTTGATGTGAATGAGTGCTATATGAGTGTGGGTTTAATGAAGTCTTTCTTCTTCCCAGGATGGATGTGGACAGTTTCCATATGATGCAAACATCCAGATACACTGGGTATCATTTCTGGATGGGCGCCAGAGAGTTTTGCTTTTCACCGATGATGTTGCCTTGGTTTCCAAAGCACTGCAGGCAGAAGAAATGGAACAGGCTGATTATGAAATAACCTTGTCTCTCCACAGTCTTGGGCTTTCACTGGTTAACAATGAAAGCAAGCAGGAAGTTTCCTATATTGGGATAACCAGGTATGCAAGAAGGAAAATAAGACATCCTAAACGCTAATTTAATTTTTTTGTGTGAATTATTTAGTTCTGGTGTTGTTTGGGAGGTGAAACCAAAGCAGAAATGGAAGCCATTTAGTCAAAAGCAGATAATCTTATTGGAACAATCCTATCAGAAACATCAAATATCAAGAGACCATGGCTGGATTAAGCTAGATAATAATTTTGAGGTATACCAAAATTCTTTTGTTTTGATTTTTATGCTCATCACAAAAACATGTGCTTTTTTTCTAGGTCAATTTTGATAAAGATCCAATGGAAATGCGCCTCCCTATTCGTAGCCCTATTAAACGAGACTTTTTATCAGGAATTCAGATTGAATTTAAGCAGTCTTCTCACCAGAGAAGTTTAAGGGCCAGGTTGTACTGGCTTCAGGTAACATTGTCATTCTCAAATAAGTATTTATCAATCTTGATAAGTTCGTTTTCTTTTCTTTCAGGTTGATAATCAGTTACCAGGTGCAATGTTCCCTGTTGTATTTCATCCTGTTGCCCCTCCAAAATCTATTGCTTTAGATTCAGGTAAAATAAAATAAGTTGTGACATAGATATACATTTTTTTTTATGTGTTACTTCTTCCTCTTAGAGCCCAAGCCTTTCATTGATGTGAGTGTCATCACAAGATTTAATGAGTACAGTAAAGTCTTACAGTTCAAGTAAGTGAAGATTCCTGCTGTTTCTCTAAAAGAATCCTTTTCCATTTTAAATTTTTTTTCTTAGGTATTTTATGGTCCTCATTCAGGAAATGGCCTTAAAAATTGATCAAGGGTTTCTAGGAGCTATTATTGCACTGTTTACCCCAACAACAGACCCTGAAGCTGAAAGAAGACGGGTAAAAATTTTTATTTCTTGGGGAAAATATAAAAAATAGAAATTCTTGATTTTATTTTTTTCAGACAAAGTTAATCCAACAAGATATTGATGCTCTAAATGCAGAATTAATGGAGACTTCAATGACTGATATGTCAATTCTTAGTTTCTTTGAACATTTCCATATTTCTCCTGTGAAGGTTTGTTGTAATTATTATTTTGAAAATTTAGTCTTTCATTTATTGAACATTATTTTTCTTTTAGTTGCATTTGAGTTTGTCTTTGGGTTCCGGAGGTGAAGAATCAGACAAAGAAAAACAGGAAATGTTTGCAGTTCATTCTGTCAACTTGCTGTTGAAAAGCATAGGTGCTACTCTGACTGATGTGGATGACCTTATATTCAAGTAAGACTTCTGTTAGAGTACATTGAGAAGCATATCTTTGAATCTTTCCTTTTTCTCCTCCCAGACTTGCTTATTATGAAATTCGATATCAGTTCTACAAGAGAGATCAGCTTATATGGAGTGTTGTTAGGCATTACAGTGAACAGGTAATTTCCTATCATAGTATTTCATAAGGAATAAGGACTTAATTTAATTTTTTTTCTTTTTTAGTTCTTGAAACAGATGTATGTCCTTGTATTGGGGTTAGATGTACTTGGAAACCCATTTGGATTAATTAGAGGTCTGTCTGAAGGAGTTGAAGCTTTATTCTATGAACCCTTCCAGGTATTGACCTCTTATTTGTTCTAAGGATAGGTTAATAAGATTATTTTTTATTTTTTTTTGCCAGGGTGCTGTTCAAGGCCCTGAAGAATTTGCAGAGGGGTTAGTGATTGGAGTGAGAAGCCTCTTTGGACACACAGTAGGTATGTATCACATATTTGTGTATATGTGTATATATTCTAGAAATTAATCCCTTGTCTTTGATAGGTGGTGCAGCAGGAGTTGTATCTCGAATCACCGGTTCTGTTGGGAAAGGTTTGGCAGCAATTACAATGGACAAGGAATATCAGCAAAAAAGAAGAGAAGAGTTGAGTCGACAGCCCAGAGATTTTGGAGACAGCCTGGCCAGAGGAGGAAAGGGCTTTCTGCGAGTAAGTTCTTTGCTGAATCTTTAAGAAATCTGAGTCTAAACTATATGATTGATTTCTCTTTCAGGGAGTTGTTGGTGGAGTGACTGGAATAATAACAAAACCTGTGGAAGGTATGTTGAAAATATTTCCTTCCTTTACAAAGTTTATCCATTCATGGTCATTGGTTTTCTGAAGGTGCCAAAAAGGAAGGAGCTGCTGGATTCTTTAAAGGAATTGGAAAAGGGCTTGTGGGTGCTGTGGCCCGTCCAACTGGTGGAATCGTAGATATGGCCAGTAGTACCTTCCAAGGCATTCAGAGGTAATTGAGTACATACTATGTGCAAGGTATGTTTTTCTTACACTTACTCTGATGCCTTATTCAGGGCAGCAGAATCAACTGAGGAAGTATCTAGCCTCCGTCCCCCTCGCCTGATCCATGAAGATGGCATCATTCGTCCTTATGACAGACAGGAATCTGAGGGCTCTGACTTACTTGAGGTAAATTTTGTTCTTCATGGTCACGAGTGAAAACTTTATTTTCTTTGTTTTTCTGCCTGCACAGCAAGAACTGGAAATACAGGAATAAATGTTTCCTAAACTACTACTTGATTTCATCCTTAAAAATCAAAACAAACTGTGGTGTTAATTGACTGTGTGTGAATTCCATTGTCAATTTTAATGAAATTTTCTTTAAAACTCTCACCTCCATCTGAACTTTTCATAGTAGTGGGATTGACTACAAATAAAAACTTGTGGTATTCCTGGTAATACTGTCCAGAAATAAGAGATTAGTATAAAATATTAAAGGATGCAGAGAATCAGCTCTCTTCTGCGTTTAATAGATGAAAGCCTTTATTGAGCTCAGAAGCAGATACTGTTACTATCATTTCGAAAATTTTATCTTATGGTGTTCATGTGCATTTCAGGTAAAATTGAAAAACAGGACAATTATTATGTCCAATTAATATGTTTATGTTTGTGAGTCTTGATGATGGAATTACATAGCTTTCTGTTTCACAAATGGCTCTAAATTTGCTTAAGTTACGGGACTATTACCTGGAGCATCTGCTTTAATAATTGAATTGTCAGTTGCTCTGAGCCTGCCCTTAGACCTCAAGTAATAAATAGTTGGCACATGAATTTTGAGGATATGTTTCCTCTTCCCTCTTTTTCCTATTTAACCCCTTGGTACTGTTGCTAAATAAATGATAGCCATTTTATAATTATGTTATATACATTTTCAGCCTTTAGCATTTCTGCTTTTCAAAAATTGAATCTCCTTGTTGGTTATGCTTATTTCATAATTATTAGTTTTAATTAATGTAGATAGAAGTTGAACATGTAATTAGGCAAATTGCTGTGTGGCACTTGAATACATAGATTTCTTTATTTTCAAAAACCAACCTTTTGCTTTTAAATCCTTAGAGAGGGTTTATTATCTTAGAGAAAAAATAATTATAATCATTATTTTTGAAATTAGTATCCTCTTAATTCTCAACATAAGTTATGTTTCAATTTCTTTTTTTTGTAATAAATGATGGAAATGTTTAACAATGTCTTATCTAGCAACTTTCATGCTTCTCCTCAGAAATGAAGCCAAAGTATAAACTTAGATTTAATGTGTTGTATATTTGAAGAGAATGAAACTATTAACATATAATTGTTCAGTTGGATTATGTATTTTAAGGATTGCAGTTATCAAAATAATAAATTGAATGTTTTATGTTTAACCACTTTAAAGAAGAAAGACTGACATCCAAAAACCAGCGTGTGCTAGATATACAAAGGAAATTACTTCTGTCCTTAAGGGACCAAGTATAACAAAACATGTAACTGTTAAAAGTAGCTGACAAACCTTTCTTGTGCCTAGATAATTTAGCATTGGCAAAAATGTCACCACATGCAGTTTTCTAGGAGAGTCAAGCACAAATAACTAATTCAAGATGCTGACTTAAATCATCTCCAATAGTTACCCTTCCTGAGATTCTAAAGTAACAATTTTTAATTTTACTGGTTATATTGCTGTTTTACTGAGACTTACTTTTAAGAACCCCTGTAACTTAAGATTTTTTCTTAATTGTTTTGTTTAGCTCTGTTATTAATTTTTTCCTTGTGATATCTTTTTATAACTCTCTGTCAAAAAGCACAAAACTTCAAGAAACTTTTAATTATTTTGTCTGAACATATAATCTTGTCTGATTTCTTAGTTTTTATTAAGATATCAGACAACTTTTAAAACTTTAGTGCATTATTATAATTACTGGAAGAAAAAGAATGATTATACACTAATGAGAGGACTTGGTAGTTTTTGTCGTGGATGTCAAGTGTGGGCATGGATAATTGAAATATTTAGGCTATTTCATTCTTTGCCCATCTTGCTGTGATCAGTTAGTTGGGTAAAAATATTTATTGATTATTTAGACTGTACTGGATATACAAAAGAAGCCTTCTGTCCTTAAGGGACCGAGTAAAACAAAACATGGAAATATTAAAGAGTATTAGAGTATAAAAGTATATCTTTTTAGCCCTTTGTAATATGGCCAAATTCTAAATAATTTATTTGGGGATCTTTTGATCCTCATGTTCCTTTTTCTCCTAAGTACTACTTTGTATTCTTTAATATGCAGCTTTGAGAGTTACTGAATCATATATTATATTTCCATGAGATGTACTATTCTACTTATCCTCTAATCTTCATATATATATACACACACACATATATATACACATACATATATACACACGTACATATATGTACACATACAGATATACATACACACAAACACATATATACACACATACATATACACACATATATATACACATACAAATATACACATATATACACATACATATATATACACACATACAAATATACCCATATGTACACATACATATATACACATACATATATACACACACATATACACACATATATACGCAAACATACACATATTTACACATACATATATACATACATTATATGTATGTATATATAGTCATTTAATACTCATTTTGGTTCACATACTTATGATCATGCAACGTTTAAAACAGCATTTCTTGCTTTTTAGTTTTAGTTATATTTTTCCATGTTCTTAGAAATGCCTCATTAACATTTTTAATTCTTGTATTGCCATCTATTGAGGTGACATTACATTGTGTTTTTATCTCGTCTTAATTCATGACATTAAATTATTCTACTAACAGTAATAATGCTGTAATAAACATCATTATAGATTTTGCTTTTTTATATCTTGTTTGCTTTTTCATATTTCCTTAGAATTTACTTGAAAAAATTGAATTACTGGGTAAAGGGCTTTTGCAAAGTATTGTTAAATTCCTCGAGTTGCATTTTTGGAAAGGGGACGTGAATATTTTATCAACTAATTTGGTCTCCCTGCTGCCATTAGTGACTGAATATCTTAATCTGAATCTCAGAGTGTAGTGGGTTTTTAGTAGTGCTGAAGACAAGTTTTCTAAAGTGTATTATGGTGATAAATTATATTTTAAAAACTGTCAATGGCTTGAAGCACAATAGCCTAATAACTAACGAAAATACATACAAGATAGAAAGTGGGTAGTATTTCTTGTACTTGCATTTCAGATCTAAATATTTTAACATATTTAAATTTCAAGCTGCAGATAAATGCATTACATTATTAAATTCATTTCCCATTTTCTCTTTGAAGAAATTAAGGCAAAAGTGTTAAAAGATTTTAACTAATTCGCACAAGTGAATTGTGAAACAAGTAGCTATTGCTGTGAAATCTGCACTCCTCTCTGAGACTCATTCTGAAGATGAGATCCCAGTTCTTTGTGGATTCCTCTTCCTTATTCATGGCTTTTTGCAATTGTCAAGGAATGACTAGGTACCAAGCAACTTTAAAAAATGTATATTTAAGCATTGAAATAATATCAAATGTGATTTCTCTGCTTGTGGTTATATTGATTATATTATCCTTTTAATAATATTGGCATTATATTCTTGGTCGTAAAATGTCAAGGTCTTATTTATTCAGTATATTTATGTTCTGTATTTTCATATATATTATCTATTTTCAGCCATGCATTATATATAATGTCAGTAATAGTATTTCATTAGCATTCATTATAAAAAAACTCGTTTTTAATATTTGACTAATTCAAGTCACAGTACTTTTGAGATAGCTGAAAAGGAAAATAAATGTGTTTTAATGTGCTACTACTTATACTTGAATTATTTTATGCTCATATTTG